TTGCTCCGACCCTATAACTTCTTTGATGAGGACCCCTCCATCTTCTCCCCTGGCAGTGTCTACTTTGAGAAGGGCCAGGATGCTGGGCTCTGCAGCATCAATCCTGTGGCCTGCCTCCCCGACCTGGCAGCCTGTGTCCCGGACTTACCCCCTTTCTCTTACCACGGCTTCTAGTCCTGAGGGTGTGGCGGGCGGCGTGGTTAGGCACATGTACTTTTCCCTGTTTCTACTTTCTATTCTCCGTGTTTTTATCACACCTGCTCCCCAGATTCCCACCCCCTCAATGTTCCTCTCACACGAAACCCCCATCAGTCCCTTTGGTTAATTCTTACTTCCTGTTCATCTCTAAAGTGTTAAATTATAAAAATGATTTTTAAATATTCAAAGAAAAATATCACAAATCCTACTACTCAGAAATAGGTGGTCACATTACATCAGACATCTCTTTATGCATGTGCATTCAAAAGGAAGAGTAGATAGAATTTTGTAAAACAGATGTTGTATGTAATTTATAATAAAAAGTATTAGAGGAATTTTACTTGAATTTATTGTTTGACCTGTTAAGTATCTAGAGTCCTCTGGAGAATACTAAGGAGTCTGGCCAGGGAAATTAGCGCTGGGGGCCAGAGGGCAAGGGGGATAGACCTGGCCAAGGAATGTCATTTGGAAAGCTAAAGGGGCAGGGGGTGGGGGTCTTTGGAAGGAAAACGATAGTTTGAAGTTACAGGAAAATATCTGGCCCTGACTAAGTGGGGGACTGGGGAAGAAGCTGGGCTGAGGTCAGGAGAGGCTGCTCTGCACAGATCCTGCTCCTTCCCAGTGCTGCATTATCTTGAAATTTTCCTTCCCCTTCCCCCTAGCCCCAACTCTCCCCAACTCCAACCCTGACCCAGAAAGTAGAGTGATTTGGAGGCTGGAAGACAAAACCATGTAAGGTCTGTGGAAATCACAGCTGTTCAGACCCGCCTCCAACCCCGGCCACCCCGCCCCCTTGCCCTAGCCTTCCTGTGTCCTTCCCACCCTTAGTCCCAGGCATCTGACTACCGGGAACCTCAGCCAGAGTCCGGGAGCCCCCCACCCCGTCCAGGAGCCAACAGAGCCCCCGTCTTGCTGGCGTGAGAATACATTGCTCTCCTTTGGTTGAATCAGCTGTCCCTCTTCGTGGGAAAATGAACCAGAAGACAATCCTCGTGCTCCTCATTCTGGCCGTCATCACCATCTTTGCCTTGGTTTGTGTCCTGCTGGTGGGCAGGGGTGGAGATGGGGGTGAACCCAGCCAGCTTCCCCATTGCCCCTCTGTATCTCCCAGTGCCCAGCCTTGGACACACCCTGGCCAGAGCCAGCTGTTTGCAGACCTGAGCCGAGAGGAGCTGACGGCTGTGATGCGCTTTCTGACCCAGCGGCTGGGGCCAGGGCTGGTGGATGCAGCCCAGGCCCGGCCCTCGGACAACTGTGTCTTCTCAGTGGAGTTGCAGCTGCCTCCCAAGGCTGCAGCCCTGGCTCACTTGGACAGGGGGAGCCCCCCACCTGCCCGGGAGGCACTGGCCATCGTCTTCTTTGGCAGGCAACCCCAGCCCAACGTGAGTGAGCTGGTGGTGGGGCCACTGCCTCACCCCTCCTACATGCGGGACGTGACTGTGGAGCGTCATGGAGGCCCCCTGCCCTATCACCGACGCCCCGTGCTGTTCCAAGAGTACCTGGACATAGACCAGATGATCTTCAACAGAGAGCTGCCCCAGGCTTCTGGGCTTCTCCACCACTGTTGCTTCTACAAGCACCGGGGACGGAACCTGGTGACAATGACCACGGCTCCCCGTGGTCTGCAATCAGGGGACCGGGCCACCTGGTTTGGCCTCTACTACAACATCTCGGGCGCTGGGTTCTTCCTGCACCACGTGGGCTTGGAGCTGCTAGTGAACCACAAGGCCCTTGACCCTGCCCGCTGGACTATCCAGAAGGTGTTCTATCAAGGCCGCTACTACGACAGCCTGGCCCAGCTGGAGGCCCAGTTTGAGGCCGGCCTGGTGAATGTGGTGCTGATCCCAGACAATGGCACAGGTGGGTCCTGGTCCCTGAAGTCCCCTGTGCCCCCGGGTCCAGCTCCCCCTCTACAGTTCTATCCCCAAGGCCCCCGCTTCAGTGTCCAGGGAAGTCGAGTGGCCTCCTCACTGTGGACTTTCTCCTTTGGCCTCGGAGCATTCAGTGGCCCAAGGATCTTTGACGTTCGCTTCCAAGGAGAAAGACTAGTTTATGAGATAAGCCTCCAAGAGGCCTTGGCCATCTATGGTGGAAATTCCCCAGCAGCAATGACGACCCGCTATGTGGATGGAGGCTTTGGCATGGGCAAGTACACCACGCCCCTGACCCGTGGGGTGGACTGCCCCTACTTGGCCACCTACGTGGACTGGCACTTCCTTTTGGAGTCCCAGGCCCCCAAGACAATACGTGATGCCTTTTGTGTGTTTGAACAGAACCAGGGCCTCCCCCTGCGGCGACACCACTCAGATCTCTACTCGCACTACTTTGGGGGTCTTGCGGAAACGGTGCTGGTCGTCAGATCTATGTCCACCTTGCTCAACTATGACTATGTGTGGGATACGGTCTTCCACCCCAGTGGGGCCATAGAAATACGATTCTATGCCACGGGCTACATCAGCTCGGCATTCCTCTTTGGTGCTACTGGGAAGTACGGGAACCAAGTGTCAGAGCACACCCTGGGCACGGTCCACACCCACAGCGCCCACTTCAAGGTGGATCTGGATGTAGCAGGTAAGACATTTTGGTGGGGAGAAGGCTTCTGGTGTACTTATATGGGCTCTGCTGCTGGGAGCAGCCTTCTGTTTGTCAGCTCAGTTCTGTGTCTGGCCTGTGGTGGTGGTGTTTTGGAGGATCTCTTTGCATTCTACCACGTCCCTGGCATGTGCAGGTCAGTCATTCCAGGTTGTACATTTCCTTTGGTGACAGGCCCTCCCCTATCCCACCCTGAGCAGGACTGGAGAACTGGGTCTGGGCCGAGGATATGGTCTTTGTCCCCATGGCTGTGCCCTGGAGCCCTGAGCACCAGCTGCAGAGGCTGCAGGTGACCCGGAAGCTGCTGGAGATGGAGGAGCAGGCCGCCTTCCTCGTGGGAAGCGCCACCCCTCGCTACCTGTACCTGGCCAGCAACCACAGCAACAAGTGGGGTCACCCCCGGGGCTACCGCATCCAGATGCTCAGCTTTGCTGGAGAGCCGCTGCCCCAAAACAGCTCCATGGCGAGAGGCTTCAGCTGGGAGAGGTGAGTGGCGGGCAGTCAGAGAGGAGGGGGGCTGGCCATGGAGGCCTGACCAGTGCCTCCCTAGGTACCAGCTGGCTGTGACCCAGCGGAAGGAGGAGGAGCCCAGTAGCAGCAGCGTTTTCAATCAGAATGACCCTTGGGCCCCCACTGTGGATTTCAGTGACTTCATCAACAATGAGACCATTGCTGGAAAGGTCAGCTGGCCGGGGTAGAGGGTACAGGATGAACCTCGTGATCCTCTTTCTTCTCCCCTGCTAGGATTTGGTGGCCTGGGTGACAGCTGGTTTTCTGCATATCCCACATGCAGAGGACATTCCTAACACAGTGACTGTGGGGAACGGCGTGGGCTTCTTCCTCCGACCCTATAACTTCTTTGACGAAGACCCCTCCTTCTACTCTGCCGACTCCATCTACTTCCGAGGGGACCAGGATGCTGGGGCCTGCGAGGTCAACCCCCTAGCTTGCCTGCCCCAGGCTGCTGCCTGTGCCCCCGACCTCCCTGCCTTCTCCCACGGGGGCTTCTCTCACAACTAGGCGGTCCTGGGATGGGGCATGTGGCCAAGGGCTCCAGGGCCAGGGTGTGAGGGATGGGGAGCAGCTGGGCACTGGGCCGGCAGCCTGGTTCCCTCTTTCCTGTGCCAGGACTCTCTTTCTTCCACTACCCTCCCTCGCATCCGCCTCTGAGCCAGGAGCCTCCTGACCCTGTGATGCCTGACACAGGGGACACTGAACCTTGTTGATGCCAGCTGTACTGAGTTCTCATCCACAGAGGCCAGGCATGGCCCAGCCTGGAGCCGTGGCCGAGGGCTTCCCTAGATGGTTCCCTTTGTTGCTGTCTGGCTTTCCCGAATCTTTTTAGGCCACCTCCAAGGACTCTAAAAGGGGGCTATTCCCTGGAGACCCCAGAGTAGGGTTGCCAGTCCTGCAAGTCCATAGCTGAGCTGGAAAGGATGCTTCTGCTCACATTCCCTCTCATCCAGGTCCTTTCCTTCTCGTCTTCCTCTCTCTCACCTACTTCCTCCTCCTCCTCCTGTTCCTGCCTTCTCTTCTATCCTGCAATTTCTCCCGAATCCTGAGGGGATATCCCTATGTCCCAGCCCCTGGTACTCCCCCAGCCCTCAGTTTTCAGTCAAGTTCCGTCTCCTCTCCAGCCCTATGGAAGTCTCAAGGTCACGGGACCCCTAATCAGAGTGGCCAATCCCTGTGTGTCGTTCCCTTGTGTCTGTTGCTTATTGGGAGTAGGAGTTGCTCCTACCCCTGTCCTGGGGCTGGGTGTGTTTCAGGACAGCTGCTTCTGTGCATTTGTGTCTGCCTGCCTCATGCTCTCTATAGAGGAGGATGGTCATCGTGACAGCAGCAGCTCAAGTTAGCATTTCAAGTGATTTGGGGGTGCAATGATAATGAAGAATGGCCATTTTGTACCAGGGCTCTGTATTCTGCAACAGCCTGTTTGGGAGGCTGGAGTGGAAACAAAGGGTGGGCATCAAAGATGAGAAGCCAAAGCCCCTACAACTCCAGCCACCCAGCCAGGAGGGGCTGTCCAATCACATTCAGGCATGCGAATGAGCTGGGCCCTGGGTGAGGTGGGGGTCTGGCCTAGTGGGGAGGGGCCTGGCCTGGGTGGGGCAGGGCCTGGCCTGGTCCAGGCTTGGGCTCCATTCCCATCACTGCTGTCCCTCCTGAGGTCTGGATTGGGGATGGGGACAAAGAAATAGCAAGAGATGAGAAACAACAGAAACTTTTTTCTCTAAAGGACTGGTTAAATCAATTCTGATACAGCCTTACAATACAATAGTATGCAGCTAAAAAATAATTGTATGTCTTTATATACTAATATGTAATAATCTTCAGGTGAAAAAGGCAAGCCACAGAAATGTGTATAGCGCACTTCCCATTTGTGTTTCAGAAAGGAGTAGAATATAAACACATAATTGCTTATGTATGCCTATTCAGAATAAATGGGTAACACTGATTACTTTTGGGAGGGGAACCAGTAGGTTGAGGACAGGAGAGGGAAGGGTCTTAACACTTACACCCTTTTGTACATTTTGAATTTTGAACCATGTGACTGTATTACCTATTCAAAATAAACAATAAATGGGCCCAAACAGGAATTGACTTTTTTTTTTTACTGACACTT